TTTCCGGGGCTCACCCTCTGTGTAAGCAGGTTAGGTGGCTACTTCTGTGACCTGATTTCAGAGCTTGCAAACCTTTTCTATTCCTGATATTTTTAAACATCTATTCTGCATCTACCATTGTACTAAAACCTGTGCTAAATGCTACTGCCAGAAAGACACAGTGTTGGCCTTCCAAGTCATTAGAGCGATGAAAGTGGCAGACATGACTGGCTTGCTATGGTGTGGAGAATTCTCATAGTGGAGGAGCTCCTTGTCATTAAGTAACTAGGCCTCCATGCTGCCTGTGTTAAAAATGCAAACGTGGGAGGTGAAACTCACTGGTCTATTAAAATCTGTATTAGTTAGGTAAAGGTTAAGCTGCCATTTAAGAAAAAAGTAGATCGCAAATATGGTCGTTTTAAAAGATCTTTAATTTCTTAGCAAATGTTTTCATCTGCATGATCAAAAGTTGAATTGCAAGCATGTGCATGTTCTGGCTTACAGCAGGGGAAAAGAACAGATGTTGAGGGCAAGCAATTTGCTTTTAAACCGATGAAGCAGAAATTGCGCTTATCATTTCCATTCATATTCCCTTGGTGATAACTAGGTCACATTCCAGAGACAGCTGCAAAGGAGTCTGGAAAATGGAGTCTCCAGCTGGGCGGCCCCATACCTTGTTTGAACTCTAGTATTCTGAAACAATAGCAGTATGGATTTTGATAGAAAACCAACTAGCAGTGTCCACTATAGAATCACTCAAAACTTCAGCATTTTCTGCATAGTCCATTTAATAAATTAGCTATTGTTCTAGTAAAATTTCAAGGTTATGAGACACACAACGGAATATTCTTAAAAGGGTGAGAGTCGGTAGGCACTCTGCAGGATAATTGGGCCTGATTGTGAGTTGGGTGCAGAATGGAAACAGTAGTCATCTAAAATAAACTTGGAGAAGAATTTGGTAGCTAAAGATAAACTCGAAGGCACAATGAGGAATCATCTTGGAACACGGTGGAGATATTATACTGAGCTGGTGATATAACAAAGTCAAAATCATCTCAGAGCTGTCTGTGAGCGCATCAGTAATTAGAATACAATTGACCCTCGAGCAACACAGAGTCGACTGCGTGAGATTTGCTTTCACCTCTGCCACCCCTGAATCAGCAAGACCAACCCCTCCTCTTCCTCTTCCTCCTCAGCCTACTCAAGGTAAAGACAAAAATGAAGACCCTTATAATTACTCCTGTGATCACCATTCTCTCTCATTTCGCAGGCTCCTTTTCGCCCTCTGCCGGCGGACAGTGGCAGAACCCAGCTTTCTGGTTGCTATGGGTACCGAGGTAACGCGGTAACCAAGGAGACCAAGACGGAAACTCCCGGCAGCTATCCGCGGCCATCCGGCGGTGGTGACGCGAGAGGCTGGGGTCTCCAGGTGGGTTGTCTGTCTGCGGGTGGATGAGAGGGCCTGAGAAACCATATTTCATCCCCTTTTGTAGCCTTTAGTCTGCCTGCGCGTTCACATGCACCCACTTACTTCTTGAAGTCTACTCCTCACAAGTAAGGGCTATGGTGCGGGGTGCCCGATTCCTGAGAAATCTGAAGATGTGGAAGTTTATTTTTTCTTCCCAAAATCAGCAGTAGAGGGACTCAGGTATGTAAGGTTCAGTTATATATATTTTATAGTACCACTTCCATCTCTGCCACTCCTGAGACAGGACCAACTCCTCTTCATCTTCGTCTTCCTCAGCCTGCTCAATGTGAAGCCCCTGATCATGATTCACTTCCACTTAATAAATAGTAAATATATTTTCTCTTCTTTATGATTTTCTCCATAATTCTTTTGTCTTTGTTACTTTTACAGAAGTGTTTACAAATCAGAATAACTTTTAGACAATATTAAGGTGGTAATCATGAACAGAAAAGATTTTGTAGTTCTTCCATGGGGAAAACCTGGAAATTCTGTAAAGCTAAAATATAGGTGAGTTCATATATATTTATTTCTTAATAGGACTGCTTTCTCCATTTAAATCTTATGTCTTCAGAAATGCTCAAGAACTGCGAATGGAGAAAGTACAGTTAGAGTTTGAGAACCAAGAGATGGAGAAGAAACTGCAAGAATTCCGATCCACAAGAAACAAAGAAAAGGAAGATAGAGAGTGAGTGAAACTCTTAGAGAATTTTAGATGAAATTACATTTTATCTTGTTTATATATATTAAAGGTCAAGCGAGTATTACTGGAAATCTGGAAAAGTGGGCAAATTGGTCAATCAATCATATATGATGTCACAAAATAAAGGAAATGTTGTTAAGGTAAGAAGATACTATTTGATTCTTATGCATTTCCTGACAAATAGTATCTATTTTATTAATACAGTTTTCTGCTGGAAAAGTGAAATTAAAATTGCTGAAGGAACAGATTCAAGGTAAATAATTTATCACCATGTTAATAAATGCTTGATTGGAGTAATATTATTTTTTATCTTGCAGAGCCAGTGAAACCAACAGTTAATTATAAAATGGCAAATTCTTCAGAATGTGAAAAACCCAAGATAAATGGGAAAGTATGTGGACAGTGTGAGAACAAAGCTGCTCTACTGGTATGTACGTTATATAGTATATATACATATACATTGTATAATTTTTTAAAAAATATCTTTTTAGGTATGCCTTGAATGTGGAGAAGATTATTGTTCAGGATGCTTTGCTAAAGTTCACCAGAAAGGGGCACTAAAGCTCCACAGAACAACTCTTTTGCAGGTATGGCTTTCTAAAATGATTTACTTGTAGTGGCGCTTTAATTATATTGTTACTTTTTTAATAGGCAAAATCTCAAATATTATTCAATGTATTGGATGTTGCCCATCAGTTTATAAAGGATGTTAATCCAGATGAACCCAAAGAGGAGAATAATTCTACAAAGGAAACCAGTAAAATTCAACATAAACCCAAATCTGTACTTCTCCAGAGGAGCAGCTCTGAGGTAAACTGAGGAAAATATAGTAGACATTTTCTAATAAAGCATGCCTATGTATCCTTTTAATTAGGTAGAAATTACAACGATGAAAAGAGCACAACGTACAAAACCAAGAAAGAGTCTGTTGTGTGAAGGGTCATTCGATGAAGAAGCTTCTGCACAGTCCTTTCAGGAAGTGTTAAGTCAATGGAGAACCGGAAATCATGATGACAACAAGAAACAGAATTTACATGCAGCAGTAAAAGGTATGGCTTTTTTTTTTTTTTTTTTTTTGAGATTTAATTATGCACATTGTGTTTATTTTTACAGACTCATTGGAAGAATGCGAAGTACAGACTAATCTGAAAATTTGGAGAGAACCACTTAATATTGAACTTAAAGAAGACATTCTATCCTATATGGAAAAATTATGGCTTAAAAAACACAGGAGGTATTTTCTGAAATTATAATACTATTAGGAAAAGTCTCTTAATTGCTTCTTTCTTATTTTGTAGAACTCCACAAGAGCAACTTTTTAAAATGCTACCAGATACGTTCCCACATCCACATGAAACCACTGGTGATGCACAGTGTTCTCAAAATGAAAACGATGAAGATAGTGATGGTTAGTTCATACTTGATTAGATATTTTTAAAATGATGATATTATTTGTGAATCTTATTTCCTAGGTGAGGAGACCAAAGTACAACACACAGCTCTTTTATTGCCAGTAGAAACATTAAACATAGAGAGACCTGAACCATCTCTAAAGATAGTCGAACTGGATGATGTAAGTGCATAAGTGCATAATGACCATTCATGTTACTAATATTATATAACATTAATTTAATAAGACTTATGAAGAGGAATTTGAAGAAGCAGAAAATATTGTGCCTTACAAAGTTAAATTAGCTGATGCAGACAGTCAACGAAGGTAAAACCTTTCTAATTAACTTTGTGTGCATATCTATTATTTTGTTTGTTCCTACATGTGAAAGTTGTGCTTTTCATGATTGTCAGAAGAATAGCTTTCCATATGAAAATGGCATCCATCAACATCATGTTTTCGATAAGGGAAAGAGAGACTTCTTAAATCTTTGTCTGAGAAACAGCTCTACTTATTATAAAGATAATTCAAAAGGTAACATTTTTCTTGTTGCTGGATATTATTAAATGTACCTTTTGTAACTGTGTGTTTTTAACAGCAGAAACTTCAAACACAGATTTTGACAACATCGTGGATCCTGATGTGTATTCTTCTGACATTGAAAAAATTGAGGAAAGCACCTCCTTTGAAAGAAATTTAAAGGAGAAAAATATAGGTTTAGAAAGTAATCAAAAGTCTGATGATTCCTGTGTATCACTTGAAAGCAAGGACACTTTGCTAGGTAGAGATTTAGAAAAAGCTCCCATTGAGGAGAAATTATCTCAAGACATCAAAGAATCCTTGGAATTGAGCAATCTGTATAAGAGGCCAAGCTTTGAAGAATCAAAAACTACAAAGTCATCACTGGTAAATCTCTATTATGTTTATTATATTAAAATAAAATAATATTGTTGAATATTTTGTTTCTTAGTTGTTACAAGAAATAGCCTGCAGAAGTAAGCCTATAACAAAACAATATCAAGGACTTGAGAGATTCTTTATTTTTGATACAAATGAAAGACTCAACTTACTTCCTTCTCATCGTTTAGAATGCAACAATTCCAGTACTAGGATTACACTTGCAGGTAAATTTCTAGCTCATTTTTCTAAAACAGTCTTGATTTAAAAACTTTTTACTTTTAATTTTAGGTCAGAAATCACAGAGACCTTCAACAGCAAATTTTCCACTTTCCAACTCTGTTAAAGAAAGCTCCAGTTGCCTTTCATCCTCTCATCCTCGATCAAGAAGTGCAGCTGCTCAATCATCATCTAGAGCTGCTTCTGAAATTTCAGAAATTGAATATATTGATATTACTGACCAGAATGAGCTTTCCTTAGATGACACTACTGATCAACATACTTTAGACAATTTGGAAAAAGAATTACAAGTGCTGAGATCTCTTGCAGGTAATCCTATTTTTTTTTTCACTTTAGATAATGTTTTGACAATGCATGAAATAAAATATTTCAGATACTTCAGAAAAGCTTTACAGCTTAACCTCAGAAGAGTTCCCAGATTTCAGCAGCCAATCACTGAATATAAGTCAGATTTCCACAGATTTCCTTAAGACCTCACATGTGAGGGGTCCCTGTGGAGTTGAGGAATTGAGGTAAGTTAAGCCTGCAGTTTATTTATTAATATTATTGTGTATTGATCTTGTTATGTATTTTCAGCTGTTCTGGAAGAGATACCAAAATTCAGTCTTTGCTGTCACTTTCTGAGAGCAGTACAGATGAGGAGGAGGAAGATTTTCTCAACAAGCAACATGTCATCACACTACCGTGGTCAAAGAGTACTTAAAGATTATTTGTTCATTACTGTTTCCATTTTGTACCCAGAGTAAAGCAAACAACTGAGAAAAGTAACCAAGTGATTACCTATCCAAGTGCTGGAGATTTTGATTACTAATGTCTTTGATGTTTCAAGGCTACAAACTAATAAAAGTAAAATTATAAGTTCAAGGGCTTATTCTTCCAATGATATATTATATGTCAACCACTAATCTATATTGCAGATTATGTTAGTAAAATATGGTGAATTTGAAGAAATAACTGTTACAACTGTGTCTATAAAACCTACTATAGGGCAGAACATGATTATACTTAAAGAAATATTTCATCGTCCAATTATATTTTAAATAATTATGTCATCAACAAGAGTGTGCATTTGACAGCCAAGTCACACTAGTTAGTATCATCAATTGAACCTATAATTACACTGTTTATTTTCTGGTTTTTAACATTTATAGAAGTTCTGGTATCTTCAAAAATTTGCAATAAAAGAAAAAAAGAGGACCAAAAATAAAATGGGTGTGAAACTTTTCATACTCTGCTCTAGCAAAACACAGTAAAGACCTCTAAGCATCTTTTTTTAAGAAGGTCAATGTAGTGATTAGCTTTATGTGAAAATGTGACTGGTCTACAATACCCAAATGATATGGGTTGGCTCTGTCCCCACCCAGATCTCATCTTGAATTGTAGTTTCTATAATCTCCAGGTGTCCTGGGAGGGACCTGGTGGGAAGTAATTGAATCATGGGGGCAGTTACCCCTATGCTGCTGTTCTCGTGATAATGAGTTCTCATGTGATCTGATGGTTTTATAAGGGGCTGTCCCCCCTTTTGCTCAGGACTTCTCTTTGCTGCTCCACTTGAAGAAGAATGTGTTTGCTTCCCCTTTCACCATGATTTCCTGAGGCCTCCCCCACCATGCTGAACTGTGAGTCAATTAAACCTCTGTCCTTTATAAATTACTCAGTCTTGAATATGTCTTTATTAGCAATGT